GCTCTTTTTTTCAATCCTCCCCACGATTGGCTACTTTTAGAATCCTGCCAATTGGTGTGTTTTACAGATTGCTGATTGGTGCATTTTACAGAGTGCTGATTGGTGCATTTTACAATCCTCTTGCTAGCTACAGAGCACTGATTGGTACGTTGTTACAGAGCGCTGATTGTGGCATTTTATAATCCACTTGCTAGCTACAGAGTGCTGATTAGTGCATTTTTACAGAGTGCTGATTGGTGCATTTTACAATCCCCTTGCTAGCTGCAGAGCGCTGATTGGTGCATTTTGCAATCCTAGCTACAGAGTGCTGATTGGTGCGTTTTACATTCCTCTTGCTGGACAGAAAAGTTCTCCAAGTCCCCACTCGACCCAGGAAGTCCAGCTGGCTTTACCTCTCAATCCCCGCTCTAAACAGGACACCCCAACTGCTGTTGAGAATTGGGTAATGACTGCTCTAGCTACTTCCTGCTGGATAGGGACAAAGAAGGGGCCCTGCAGTGGTAGTGTCCTCCAGAGGGGAACTCTCTGGGCCAAAGGGCCAGTGGGTCGATCCAGGGGTCCTCGGTAGAAGTTGTTAGTTGAGCTCATTTGGGGTTCCATTTTTAAAACCATCTATAGCTTGATGGCCTCAATCCTGGAGGAAACAAATTTGACAAGGAGGTCAAAAATACAGGGCCCGAAGGCAAATAATAGCAAGATGGCTGTCACGGGACCTAGAAAAGGGAGAAGCATGTCGCCCAACTCCAGAAGTGGGTATAAGAGTTTGAAAGGCATTGTCTGATTTCAGAAGCCTTTTCCTGTAAACACCGGGTGGTGTCTCATACTATCCCTGACAGGTTACTGTAAAAACAACACTCTTCCCCTAAGAAGGTACAGAGTCCTCCTTTCTCAGCAGTGAGGAGGTCTAGGCCTCAGTGGTTTTGGAGAGTCACTGCTGCCAAAGAGTCTATTTGGGACTGTAGAGTAAGGATAGATTTTGTTATTTCTTGCAAACTATCTTAGAGAGTGTGTGGTAGTAGGATAATGAAGTAGATACACTGGCTATTCTGGTTCCTGTAACAGTGGCCATTCCTAACCCTATAAGTAGGGGTATTAGTTGTATTGCTCTGCACTGACAGACTTGAGCTTTGAGGTGCACTGATAGGGTCTGATTTCCTGGGGCAATGTCAATGTTGGGACTTAGGAAGACTAAGGTGCAGGTGCCTGTCCAGTTGGTGGGGAGGCAGATATAGGTTGAAGTTCCACATAAGAAGAATATGCCTTGGCTGGGTACACAGAACTGGTTGTGTATGTTAAAAAGGTGTGTGAGTTTGTTGTTTTCATTTTCCCATACCATTATTAAACCTAGACTGTTTGTTAAGCAGGAAGGAGGTGATGATTTTTGGAGGCTCTGAGAAGCGGACAAGCCATCTGAATGGAGCTGTTTGGGTGAGTCGGAAGTTACTGTGATCAGTTGGGGCATGTAATTATTGTTATTATTTTCATTTTGCAGCTGTAGAAACTGAGGCTCAGAGAGAAGTGACTTTGAGCTCACAGTGTCACCGCCTGCTGATGGGAGAGCTGAATTCAAAACCAGGTGACCTGACCTAGAGTCTTTGCTCCTAACCCTTAAATAGGTCACTGCCACCCTCGACTCTCAGCAGGGTGTCTCCCTGAGCAGAGGGACCTGCACACAGAGACTCCCTCCTGGGCTCCTGGCACCATGGCCCCACTGAAGATGCTGGCCCTGGTCACCCTCCTCCTGGGGGCTTCTCTGCAGCACATCCACGCAGGTGAGAGCAGGGGACAGGTGGCCAGGGGCAGGCAGACACCCCTGCCCCGCTCCTCTCCCTGCAGCTCGAGGGACCAATGTGGGCCGGGAGTGCTGCCTGGAGTACTTCAAGGGAGCCATTCCCCTTAGAAAGCTGAAGACGTGGTACCAGACATCTGAGGACTGCTCCAGGGATGCCATCGTGTAAGTCCCCCTGGCTCCACCCCTGCTCCTCAGCCACTCCTGGTAACGTCCTCCTTCTGTGTAGTTTTGTAACTGTGCAGGGCAGGGCCATCTGTTCGGACCCCAACAACAAGAGAGTGAAGAATGCAGTTAAATACCTGCAAAGCCTTGAGAGGTCTTGAAGCCTCCTCACCCCAGACTCCTGACTGTCTCCCGGGACTACCTGGGACCTCCACCGTTGGTGTTCACCGCCCCCACCCTGAGCGCCTGGGTCCAGGGGAGGCCTTCCAGGGACGAAGAAGAGCCACAGTGAGGGAGATCCCATCCCCTTGTCTGAACTGGAGCCATGGGCACAAAGGGCCCAGATTAAAGTCTTTATCCTCAGTCTGTGTCAGCGTGTCTGTCCCCACAGCGCA